ACTCCAGGAACATGACCATCCCATCTAAACCCCTGCGTTCAGAGACTTGACCAAACTCTAGCAAGCTTTAGCAGCATAAGGCCCTGTGCCCAGGGCGACTGCCTCAGAAAGCTTAACTACGTGATGTAACCAGCACACAACTGATGATAGGTCTCTGACATCCCTTTCTTAGAACGTTTACTAAAGGGCTTGCAATTGTAAAGACTTATTTCTTGCCACTCAGAAGTTCTCTCTCAAGGACCAGAGAGTCATTCCTTTGAAATGTAATCGAGAAGGATAAAATCCTCCGTAGGAGGATAGAATCCTGCGGTAACTGTTAAAACGCGCGCACACACAAACACACAGCTGGCCTAATCACATTTACACTAACAACTCTGTAGGTTCACTTTCTCTACTGAGCGCCCGCATATCCCCTTTCTCCTTTTAAAACGTCCCTTTAAAAATGCCCAGATGATCTCTGCACGAATCGAAATAGAGCTCAGCTCTTTCCTGTCAGTAGTTAACTGAATGTTTTCACCGCTTTAACGTCCAGCTGCGCTTATCTTTGACATCGACTACCTAAGGTCTACCTTTAGTCCCACGACTCTGACAAAATGATCTCAATATTGGTGTAAAATCACCTCCCCTTTCAAGGGTCTTCCAAAGCACTTCCTGTCTGCGGCATACAAAATGTATTGGCACGGAATTTTAAGCTTACTGAGCTTTATAAACACGTCACATTCACACATTCAAGACACACACTGGATATTCGGATAAAAACAAACAAACAAAAAACTGGCTAAATACCCATTCCCCTCAATAACTTGGATAAGATACCTAAAAAAGGTCGACCTTCGGTACCTTTCTGTCTTCTCCCCTCTCGCTATTTGCCTACACTGGCTTCCTCACCTCCACTTTTTCTCACGTTTATCTGAGCGAAAACAAGCACGGTTCGGCAGCCTCCTTTCCCAGCCCTACCTTTGTGCTGCAAAAGCGAAAATTCAAAAGCCAAGTACAATAGGAGACCGCCCACCCTGGCTCCCTCGTGACACGAGGGAGCGCGAAGCGGAGGGCGCCTCGCGGCAGGAGCGGGATTTCCGGGGTCACGGGAACCGGCAGGGGAACGGGATAAAGTTCCCGGAGAAAGGAAAGGAGAGCGTGGGATAGTAAAAGAGAAGACGCGGAGAAGAGGAGAGGACCTACAAGAACGGAGGACAGGGGCGCACGATGGTCCCGGGGGGAGCGGAAACAAAGGCACGCAAAACGGAAAAGCGTGTGTAGGGGAGCGGAAAAGGAAGTCACCACCGTGGCCTGCGACGGTAAGTGGTCGTAAGGGTTGGTCTTAGCGCTTCACATTCCTATTTCCCTCCCCATTTTTCTTAGGACCCTTTCCAGCTTTTTGCCTGAAAGCTTTGCAGAAGGTAAGAATAATGCTAAGAATAAAACTTCTGTTTATACTACCGCATACTTATTTCTGTTTTCCAGAAATGGCGAAAAGTCTTTTGAAGACAGCCTCTCTGTCTGGAAGGACAAAATTGCTACATCAAACAGGATTGTCACTTTATAGTACATCCCATGGATTTTATGAGGAAGAAGTGAAAAAAACACTTCAGCAGTTTCCTGGTGGATCCATTGACCTTCAGAAGGAAGACAATGGCATTGGCATTCTTACTCTGAACAATCCAAGTAGAATGAATGCCTTTTCAGGTATTAGGGATCTTTTTATTCCTAAAGAATGATATTTGTGATTTCCCACTTCCATCTCTGGCAGGTGTTATGATGCTACAACTTCTGGAAAAAGTAATTGAATTGGAAAATTGGACAGAGGGGAAAGGCCTCATTGTCCGTGGGGCAAAAAATACTTTCTCTTCAGGATCTGATCTGAATGCTGTGAAATCACTAGGAACTCCAGAGGCAAGTGTTATATGAATTATGCATTTGATTCTACCTTTGTGTTTCTGCTTATTTTTATTTAAAGGATGGAATGGCCGTATGCATGTTCATGCAAAACACCTTAACAAGATTTATGAGGTAATGCAGCCTTCTTTTTAAAATATGATTTCATAGTAACATCAGTTTTTTCTTCAATATACAGACTTCCTTTAATAAGTGTTGCGCTGGTTCAAGGTTGGGCATTGGGTGGAGGAGCAGAATTTACTACAGCATGTGATTTCAGGTAGGATGAAAATTTCATTAATTTCTTGCACATTACAATTAAGCTTTTCTTTTTTCTTTTACAGGTTAATGACTCCAGAGAGTAAGATCAGATTCGTCCACAAAGAGATGGGCATAATACCAAGCTGGGGTGGCACCACCCGGCTAGTTGAAATAATCGGAAGTAGACAAGCTCTCAAAGTGTTGAGTGGGGCCCTTAAACTGGATTCAAAAAATGCTCTAAACATAGGAATGGTTGAAGAGGTCTTGCAGTCTTCAGATGAAACTAAATCTCTAGAAGAGGCACAAGAATGGCTAAAGCAATTCATCCAAGGGCCACCGGAAGTAATTAGAGCTTTGAAAAAATCTGTTTGTTCAGGCAGAGAGCTATATTTGGAGGAAGCATTACAGAACGAAAGAGATCTTTTAGGAACAGTTTGGGGTGGGCCTGCAAATTTAGAGGCTATTGCTAAGAAAGGAAAATTTAATAAATAATTGGTTTTTCGTGTGGATGTACTCCAAGTAAAGCTCCAGTGACTAATATGTATAAATGTTAAATGATATTAAATATGAACATCAGAATTACTTTGAAGGCTACTATTAATATGCAGACTTACTTTTAATCATTTGAATATCTGAACTCATTTACCTCATTTCTTGCCAATTACTCACTTGGGTATTTACTGCGTAATCTGGAACATTTAGCTAAAATATACACTTTTGGCTTAAAAATTATTGCTGTCAATTCCAATAATAATTCTTAGCTTATAACCAAAGAGCAGTGTTTAAAAGGAGAGCTTCTATACAAAACCTATTCCTGGCGTTACTTTTCATACAATTTTTGTTCTGTTTTACCTGGAAATAATTTACCAAAATAACTGAGTGTTGCTGCTAAAGAACAAAAGTGGGGAGGTATCAGGGAACAAGAAAACAAGAAAGGGTATGATCAATCATTTTCTTCTGCTCCAAACAGCTGGAGTAAAATTCATGGGAAATGGCCCTTCATTTAAAAAAAGATGTACCTCACTACCCACTACAAATTTGGAACTTTGTTCTTTTCAATAATTAGTTTTCTATTGTAAATTACCTACTAAACAGTGGTAGCCATGACATGGAAAGTCAACTGATTCTACAATTGGACATTCATTTGTGTGCCCTGGAATTTCCAACTAGTAATAAACAACTACTGTTGATGTAGTTTTAAACCACTTGAAGGGACTCATGAAGCATCCTGCAACATAAATTTGCATTTTTACATCAGATTTCTTTTTTTTCCTGAAAAACAACTAACCTTCTAACAACTATCTTTCAAAAGTAAATGTAATAAAAATGCACAACATAAAATGTTTATGATCCCAGCAATACACTTTTTAAAAAATGTGAAAGTCAAAGAATTAAGTTCTAGTTCTGACTCATCACAAGAGGTCAAAAGTATTTGCTACTGTAACATTCAATTCACATTTGAGAATCATGGTAAAAATAACTTGCATTTGCCTTACCATCATGATCCTACTGTTGAGTTAGGAAAATATGGTTAGACAGACTCACATTACTTTTTTTCAGAGGTAAACTCTAGATTACTGTGTCAACCCAATACTATTTGGCCATAGATGTAAAAACTACCAAATAAAAGTGGATTTTGTGGTCTACAACATTTTGTGTAAAGTGAATTCATGTCTGCTAA